CTGGAGCGAGTGTCCTGAAAGCAGACTCTAGCACTCAGGACTGCCAACACCCTCCCCGGGTTTCCTTGGTCTGGAATTCCCATCCCCTGGTTCCACCTGTTACATCACACCTCCCCTTCAAGGACCAGTGCAGATGCCACGTCCTTCACGGGGCTCAGAATGCTCACCAGCTTCCTCTCCACCGAGGGCCACAGCCCCTGGAGACCCCTTGAGCTGAGTGCTTTGTCCTTGCATACTCTTTCTGGCCTCATAGTGGGGCTTGGCCATTGTCCCTTCACTCCAGATCTCTCCTTTCAGGTCCAGGAAGTGCATCTTGAACTTAACTTTCCAGACCCCCCCTTCAGTTTTCCAGTCCTTAGAGAGGTGGACTTCTGATTCCTTTGTCTCTGTGCCCTGTAGCCTCAGGTCAGGCTTAAGGCAAGGTCTCCTCACCTGGCCTGGGGAGAGTCCCAGGACGCTGCACGTGCCTGTGCGGGTAGGATGCTGATGCCCAGATTTCCCGTTAGAGAGCCTTTCCCTATCCTGACGGCTCTAGCTTTGTGTGTTACTTACTTGTTCCACTTTAATTCAAAATGTACCCAGCAACCAGCTTGTGCACAGTTCTCTGGGGTTTCAGGAGGGATGTAAGACATACCCCTTGCCCTTCAGGCACTATGGCCAGAAGGGGGGCAGTGACCTAGGCAGAGGGCGGGAGCCAGCAGATGGGATACACTCAGAGGAGCCTGCAGCAGGCAGAGGCAGAGGAGAAGGGAGGTCTACACGTTCTGCACTGTATTTATCTCCTTCAGTTCCAAGGTTCTCTCCTGGCATCTATATTGCTCATGAGTTACAGAGCAAAGCCTGGTGTGATGGTTACTTTTAGGTGTCAACTTGGCTGGATTAATAAATACCTAGAGAACTGGTAAAGCATTATTTCTGGGTGTGTTTGTGAAGGTGTTTCCAGAGGAGATTGGCTGTGAGTCAGTGGGCTGAGTGGGGAGGAGCTGCCCTCCATGTGGGCAGGCACCATCCATTGACTGGGCCCAGATAGAACAAGAAGGCAGAAGAAATGTGAATTCCTCTTTCTCTGCTGGAGCTGGGATATTCTTCTTCTCCTGCCCTTGGACATCAGAGCTGCAGGCTCTCTGGCCTTTGGACCCGAGGATTTATACCAAGCAGGTTTCTGGGTTCTCAGGCCTTTGGCCTTGGACTGATAGTTACACCATTGGCATATCTGGTTCTGAGGCTCTTGGTCTTGGACTGAGCCACACTCCTGGCATCCCAGCGTCTCCAGCTTGCATGGCCTGTCACGGTATTTCCCAACCTCCGTAATCACGCTAGCCACTATCCATAACCTGTTGATTCGATCTCTCTAGAGAACCCTGACTAATACACCTGGAGTGCAGAATCTGCTGGAGAAACTGCCATTCCGTTATTGACTGGCTGGTCAGGCCATACAGCCTGGTGGTCTAGATGTGTTTGGAGGTAGGGCTTCTGTAGCACAGATAGTGCCTGTTTTTGAATGACACTCTTTTTTTTTTTTTCCTAGTGATTCCTGTCAGAATCACCATTTTTGGTAAACAAACCAAGCCCAGAACCTGATAATTATGGAGCATTCTACACTGACAGTTCTTTGAGACAAATTTCCTCTTGGCATTTACACTGTGGCTTTAGCTTTCAAACCAGAGGTTCCTCTTACCCAGCAAAAAGTGAGTTATACGCTTTCTTAATGTTATAACGTGAGGTCTAATCATTGGATTTTGTTCCTTTCAGATGGCTTTCCCGAAGATGAGATTGATGTATATTTGCCTTCTGGTTCTGGGGGCTCTTTGTTTGTATTTTAGCATGTACAGTCTAAATCCTTTCAAAGAACAGTCCTTTGTTTACAAGAAAGACGGGAACTTCCTTAAGCTCCCAGATACAGACTGCAGGCAGACACCTCCCTTCCTCGTCCTGCTGGTGACCTCATCCCACAAACAGTTGGCTGAGCGCATGGCCATCCGGCAGACGTGGGGGAAAGAGAGGATGGTGAAGGGAAAGCAGCTGAAGACATTCTTCCTCCTGGGGACCACCAGCAGTGCAGCGGAAACGAAAGAGGTGGACCAGGAGAGCCAGCGACACGGGGACATTATCCAGAAGGATTTCCTAGACGTCTATTACAATCTGACCCTGAAGACCATGATGGGCATAGAATGGGTCCATCGCTTTTGTCCTCAGGCGGCGTTTGTGATGAAAACAGACTCAGACATGTTCATCAATGTTGACTATCTGACTGAACTGCTTCTGAAGAAAAACAGAACAACCAGGTTTTTCACTGGCTTCTTGAAACTCAATGAGTTTCCCATCAGGCAGCCATTCAGCAAGTGGTTTGTCAGTAAATCTGAATATCCGTGGGACAGGTACCCACCATTCTGCTCCGGCACCGGCTACGTGTTTTCTGGCGACGTGGCGAGTCAGGTGTACAATGTCTCCAAGAGCGTCCCATACATTAAACTGGAAGACGTGTTTGTGGGGCTCTGCCTCGAAAGGCTGAACATCAGATTGGAGGAGCTCCACTCCCAGCCGACCTTTTTTCCAGGGGGCTTACGCTTCTCCGTATGCCTCTTCAGGAGGATCGTGGCCTGCCACTTCATCAAGCCTCGGACTCTCTTGGACTACTGGCAGGCTCTAGAGAATTCCCGGGGGGAAGATTGTCCGCCTGTCTGAGGGGAGCCCAGAGGCACATCCGGACAAGTTTCAGATAACCCGTGGGGATAGTTTTTGCTAGATTTTGGAAGAGGGGGCGGGACAGAGGATGCTGTTCTTCAGTGCTGAAATCCACGCCAGAATGTCGGTGTTCATGAAGTCACTGATTAGTTCCCACTTGGTGCCCCAGGCAATAATAGGCCCGTCTCTTGGGCACGCACACTCTTCATACTAAGTGTTTGACATACACCTGGATTTTTGCATTTCAGGGGTCAGTATCCTATGACATGATGGGTGTTACCATCCTAATTTTACAGGCAAGGACACAGCAGCTGCGAGAGGTACAGAAACTTGTCCCAAGGCTCACAGCCAGTAGGCATAGGAGCGGGAATGAAAATCGAGCACTGTCAGAATCTGGTGGGCAGCCCCTGACTTGAACCACTCCCACGTGCTGCCTCCCTTAGGAGGGGACACTGATGATGAGGTCTCGGAGCCGGCATCCTTCCATCCCTGTCGAGTCCCCTCCACCTCAGCTCCCAGTCCTTGTGCTTTTTGGAGCTAAGCCTGGGATGACCAAATTCACCCCAGCTCCTTCATTCACAGGGCTGGATGTAGCTGGGATTGAGTCCATGTTATCGGCTCGGTACTCAACACAACCCAAGTTTCATCCGAGGAAATGTCCCCGCAGTGGATGCAGCTCACATGCTGAGGAACACCCAGCTCTGGACAGAGTTCTTATAAATGTATAAATTAGGCTCAGAAACCACTGCATTCTGACCTGCTGTACAGACTGCCCACACTGCTGACCTGCCTAGCGAGCAGGACATCCCTTCTGAGCCATCTGCTGCTCTCTCATTTCATCACCCCAACTGTCCCTTGTTTTTGATCAATGGGGACCAGCCACTGCCCCAGGAGCACTTTAGGGCTCTCAGTTCAAACTGAAGGACAGTTGAACTCAGATGGGGTTCATGTGGGATTCTGGGAGCTTTCTGGGAATTCAGTTGGAGTCAAGTCAGGATGCTCTCAAGGACCCCTCGGGCTCAGAGCCCTAAAGTGGGCCCTGGTGAAGCAGGGTGGTCCTGCGTCCACTTCCCAAGCCTGAGCCAAGCTCATCTTCATTGAATGTCTCATTTGGCCGAGGAACAACTGAACTTTGTGGTTTGCTGTTTAGCCTTCAGTTTGCTCCGCTGCCTCCTACCCAGAGGTTTGTGCGAGCCTGTGTTGCAGGGTTGTATAAAACCAAGGTACTTCGTTAGTTTTGCCCATTCAGCCATGGTCACGTGACATGCAAAGTAATCTTGCTCCTAATTATAGAAATGATTTTTCTTTTAATTTTTTACTTTACCAGACTTTACTTTGTACTCAGAGAAGAGGCCTCACATGGCTGTGTCACATATAAATGTTGGACTAAACTCTTACTTGAACTCAGGAAAAGTTACTTGCTGCAAAATGGTTTTGACCATGTTCAATTGCAAAAGTACGTCTGATATCCTATTTTGCATACCATTTCTTGTGTTTGGATTAAGCTGCTTCTTTGTAGATGTGTTTCCTCATCCTGGCTGCTCTGAACGCACTGGGTCATGTTCAGAAAAGCCTCCTTCTCAGGTGGAAAAAATCAGGGACTGAGCTTGTCTTTTGAAGCCCAAATTTAAGAGCCACGCCTCTCGGTTCCATAGGATGGGCCGCCTCTCATTCTGAAGATGACTGTGCTTTGAGGGAGAAGTCGTCTGTTTGGCAGTAGGCCTGCGTCTGTGTTTCGTGGTCTACCTTGTCAGGTGTGTGTCTGTGTGGCCACTGGTCTCAGTCGGCGAGGCCGGTCCAGCTGCTGCCTCTGTGTGACTGGCTTTGGGTCTGGCCTTCACAGCATCAGCTCACAGCCCACAGCTCCAGGGACAAATGAGGACAGGCGTGGGCTCTCCCTACTGCTTCTGTGTGTTCTTAAAGGATTTTCTTTGAGACCCATTGTTTCCCCTCCCCTCCCCTCCCCTCCCATCCCCTTCCCTCTTCTTTTCTTTTCTTTTTTTCTGACAGGGTCTCACCCTGTCACCCAAGCTGGAGCGTAGTGGCCTGATCTCGCTGCAGCCTTGAACTCAACGAGCCTCAAACGAGCCTCCTGCCTCAGCCAGTGGGTAGTTGGGATTACAGGTGTGTATTTCTTTATACAATGAATAATTCTTTTTCTTGAGGAAAAAACATTATTTCATGAATCTAGAACTTGAAGGAACCTTAGAGCTCATTCAATCCTGCCTCCTCTTTTATGTGGGATGCAAACGAGGCTCAGAGAGACGTAACAACTTGCCCAGGACCTTCCCAGCTTGTTTGTTGCAGAAGGAGGGTTCCAGCTCAGCGTGGGTTTCCTGGTGCTGTCTTGTCTGGATGTGAGAGTGAGAAACAATGTGAAAGCATGAGTGAGGAGGCCAAGCAGTGCTTCCCCAGGAACACCCAGCGCTAGCTCCAGAGTGGGAATGGAGAGGTCCAGGTTGGCCGGGCCGGGGCTTCACCGCAGGCACCCAGAGAGGAAGGATTCCGATGGGCAGGTGCTGAGCTAGGGGCTGTGTAGGTATTGCCTCATCTACATGCTCTCAATGAGTTTTCCGGGGGCAGAGACCTGCAGTTGCTCAGGTTTACAGATTAGGAAACTGAGGCAGAGAGAGAGAGGGTGAACAACTCATTCAAGGTTACATAGGTGAAAAGTGGTGGAAACGGGGTGACCCTAAGCTGCCCTGTGGCCTCCCCAGCCACCTGCTGACGGAGCTGTGGGAGCACATTGCATTGGCTGCTCCCACTGCCTCTCTGGGGTGCCTCCTCAGACTCCCCCAACCATACACGCCTACACCCAGCCCCCAAACCTCCGTACTCTGCCTTCTACTGTGACTGTGGCAGAAGCCACTTGGCCCCCGTGGTGCCAGAACCCCTGGTATTGGACTGACTCCAGCTCTTCTTCCACAGCTCCTGATGTGGCCTCACTCTCGTCCTACCACCTGCTGTCCCCTCTGCTGGATCACCCCATTAGCACACAGACACGCTGCCATTTTCCACCTGACCAGAAATGGCCACCACCTTCCCCGACCCCTTCCCTGACCCCCTTCCCCGTCCCGCTGCCCCATCCTGTTGCGTTTCTGGTGGAACCCCGCACGAGAGTTTTACTTGTCTGTTGCCTCGTCCTAATCCTTCCCTTCTTTCCCAAATGCCGTCTCATCAGACTTCTGCACCCCCACTCCACCCACATGGCCCTTCTCAGGGCACCCACCACCCCCTGTGGCTGGGTCCTGTGGGCAGTTCTTGTTCTCCTCCTGCTTGACGTGGCGAGTCCTCATCACCAGCTTCCAGGACACCGGGTGCTCTTGGTCTCCCTCCTCCTTGCTGCTCGCCTTTTCCATCTCCCCTGCTTGCTCCTTCTCTTTGCTCTGACAGTGTCGTGCTGGAGGATCCTGGGCTCTGCGTGGGGCCCCCTTTCTTCCCTGGTTATACCCAGTCCTCCGAGGGGCCCACCTTGTCTCATGGCTTTAAATATGTTGATGATGTTTCCATTTATCTCCAGCCTAGAACTCTTTCTTGCTCTTCAATCCACTGCCTACCTGATTTCCCATAGTGAACAATCCAACACTGACCTTCTGGTTAACTGCCCCACATCCAGCCCATCTGCAGCCATTCCCGTCTCAGGTAATGGCCACTCCATCTTCCTGCAGCTCAAGTGGGAAGCCCTGGAGCCATTCCGACTCCTCTCCCATCTGGTGCATCAGGAAAGACTGTGGGAACTACCTTCAAATTCTCTCCAGGAGCCAACCACCTCCTGCCCCTCCACTGCGACCACCCTTGTTCAAGCCTGCATTGCCTCTCACCTGCATTCGTGCAGCTACCTCCAGACCCTCCCTCAGCTTCCATTATTGCATCCTTTGGTCTCTTCCCAGCAGCATCCAGAGTGATCCTTTGAAAATCTCATTTCTCTGCTCAAAACCCTCCTGAGGTTTCCCATCACCAAGGATATTAAGGATAAAAACCACATCCTTCATACCATTGTCTACCTGTGATTCCCTAATCGTGTCCCTTTGCTCACTCCCTCTGGCCTCTTGCTGTTCCCTGAACAGCAGTCTGTTCCAGCCACAGCAGCCCCTTTGCCCTATGTGCCCATCCCCGTCAGCCTTGGCACTGGCTGTCCTCTCTGCTGGGAGTGCCCTTTCTTCAGATGCTCTCATGCTTCGCTTCTTTGCCTTGTTGACATTTGGTCAATGTCACCTTCTCAGTGAGGCCTACCCTGACCTCCCTGTAGGAAAATGCAACTCACCTCACTCCCATGCCCCGTACCTTATATTGTTTTCCTTGCACTTACCAATTTCTAACAAAGCATGTAATATCTGTTTATTATAACATATCTATATTTTATGGTTTATGTTTCACGCAACTTGAATGTAACCTTTGTGTGGGCCGTGGGTCTTTCTCTGTTTCCTTCACTGACGCACCTTGGATTCTTAGCATGGTCCCAGCACATAGTAGATGCTCAATAAACATTTGTTGAGTGGAACTGAATGTATTGGTATGGTAGGTGGGTTTTAGAAGGGAATGGGTGAACCAGGACTGAAAAAAAAGAAATATTTTTCAAAGTAAGCCAACACTGTGGTTTCACTTGAGTCAGTAAGTAGGAAATGGGTGCGACTCTGTGACCTGAAAACCTAGAAATGCTCCACAGCCATGCTCTTCACCCCTTTTCTTCCAAAACGGAAAACCTCACACAATGCAGGGTGGACAGAATCACACGGTGCAGTCTGTGCGCCTGTCCTCCAGCCCGACACCTGGCCAGTCCTGTCTCATCTACACTGTCATGCAAACTCTTGTTTTTGTTTGTTTGTTTTTGAGACAGAGTCTCACTCTGTCACCTAGGCTGAAGTGCAGTGGTGCAGTCTTGGATCACTGCAACCTCCACCTCCTGGGTTCTTGTGCCTCAGCCTCCCGAGTAGCTAGGATTATAGGCATGCACCACCAACCAGCTAATTTTTGTATTGTTAGTAGAGACGGGGTTTCACCATGTTGGCCAGGCTGGTCTTGAGCTCCTGACCTCAGGTAATCTACGTGCCTCAGCCTCCCAGAGTGCTGGGATTATAGGTGTGAGCCACCACACCCAGCCATGTTTCAAGAATTTGTGCTTCAGCTCAGCACTTAGTGGCAGTGGGAAGACCAGACCTCCTGACCCTTCAGCCTGCTGGCATCCACCATGCCTTAAAAAACAAAACAAAACCCTAAATGTATTTAATTCCTGCTCCTCTTCAAACACACCATTGTAACCACATAATACACTGTGTGAAAAGAGAGGAAAGAAAAATCCAAGTCAACAATAACTTGCCAGGCCTTCTTTCCTTGAGCCCCATATCCCACGCCCGCTGTGCTAACCTCTGGCTTGCCGCCCACACCTGTCTGGATTCATCCCGACTCGAGCCACCTCCTCCTAACTGGTCCCACGGGCCTGTCCCTGCCACTTTCCAATCTGTCCTCCACTTGACATTTGGAGTAATTTTTTAAAACAGCAAATCTGATTAGGAAACTCAGAGGCCCAGGGAAGCCAGTGACTTGCCCTCTGGCACCCTGTCCTGAGGGTAGAGCTTCCTGGCACAGGGTCAGTGAGCCCCGAGGCCACCTCCCTGGAGGCTGCAGGAGGGTGAGCGTGGTCAAGAGCAGCAATTTTCATTGTTTCATGTGTCATTGCCTATTTAACGAGCTTCGCAGTGCCCTCAATTTGCTAAGTTAACTTTGGCCACGCCGTCCGTGAGAGGTCAGACTGGTGATTTCCAACTCCCGCCGGGCACCGGGTGCTGCACCGGTTATCCCAACAGGCTGGCACAGAGGGCTGAAATGGACTTGGAAAGCCAAATAATTAATTTTCATGCGAGTTTTTGATCCCCTTGAGTGTGGTTATTTTTGTGCAAAAAATTATCCCGATGTTTACTTTGGTTTCATAAGTAATTTATTAAAATTCCTTCCTAAGCTTTAAATTTCAGCTAACAAATATGAGCATGGCCTCTGGGAATGGTAAGAACAAGGAAGCATTGTGTGTGTGTGTGCACACCCCAAGGTTGTGCAGCTAGAAGTGCAGAATGTGGATTCCGTCCGCTCTTTAGGGCACAGCTAGCCCTGTGCACCTGTAGAAACTGTACTGACGTACAGCCTTGCAGAGCCTCCAGCTTCCATGGTGGCAGGAGCCATGGAAAATAGAGACCCACCCGGTAAGGAGGTAACTGGGACACCAGGTTACTGTCTACCTGGTGGGGAAGCTGGGGAAAAGGGCCCATGGGAGGATACTAACTGGGGAAGAGGAGACCTTGCTTCCAGGGCTGGGCGACCCACTTACGGAGGCCCCATTCCATTTACATCTCCGCTCAAGCCTCCGCCTCCGGGTTCCAGCCCTGGCTCTGCAATTTGCTAGCTGTGGCCCCAGGTGGTCATTCTCTCTGCACCTCAGTCTCTGCATCTCTATAAAATGGGATGATAATAGTGTTCACCTCAGAAGGTTGTCAGAGGTGTGGAAATTAAGATAATTCACATTGAGTTCTTGGCACGGCTGTGCCTAGCACTGGGTGCAGGCTGAATGCATGGGCTGCTATCGCGATGTTGTATCTAATGGCCTGCAGTGGTTGCTTAGCAGCAATGGGTTTGCTTGGTTATTTCCTGATTTGGGGTAAATAGATCCAGAGACCAAGGCTCCATGTTATCCCCAGCACCGGGCTGACCCCAAGTACCAGAGAGGTCTCCATGGCCCCAGGCTGCAGAGGACCCAGGTTACAACTTGCTCAAGTAGACCCAGGATCTAGGCTTATCCTAGTAGATCTTGGTACCAGGCCAGCCTCTGTGACCTGAGACTCCAAGACCACCATTGCAGACCCAGGCTCTAAGCTAGCCTCTGCAAACTCAGGATATATATTCCAAATATCCCTGATTTGGGGGGCAAGGTCTGTGTGTGATTTGCAGAGTAACGATATGAAGAAGGAGGTCTTGTTAAGATGGCGTGGTGTGGAGTGCCCAGGTGTGAAATGGTTGTCTCAATGGAAGTTGTAGCCTCCTCCTCCCATGACATCATCCTCACACGTGCTCAGTGTTAGGCATTTTTTCCCCCTCCTGCTCTGAATCAATGCGAGTGAGATATGCATGCGGGAGGGACAAGCTTGCATGGCACCCAGCTGTGGTACATTTAGAACTCGGCCTCAGCCCTCCAGTGTGACCTTGGGCATACCCTTCACCCCCGGGCTCTGTTCGCTGGGGCAGGGTCTGCGCTCTGGAGTCAGGCTGCCTGGGTTTGAATTTTACCTTCCTCGCCAAGTCCCTTGAGTGGCAAGTTACTTATCTTCTCATTGTCTCCGTTTTGTTATCTGAAGAATGGGACCATAGTAGTTCCCGCCTCATGGGATGATCATGTGGGTTAAATGAGAGGATGAGTATAAACTGCTCAACATCCCATGGTAGGTGCTCAGTAAATGCAGGTGCTTATGATTATAGTCAGTGTTTGGGCTGTGAATTTTGGTGGATTCTATGGTGGTGTATACAGCACTATCTATCAGTGTACCTGTCAGTGTCTGGTGATCTCTGTGCAAATCAAAAACTCTTCAGATTGAGTCTGTAGGGCTTTGTTTCAGCTCTTGTTCTTTTTCTTCATTTGAATCTTTCCTGGAACTCTTGGAGAAGTTCTTCTGTTCGTGACATTCTTCACAATCAGAGCACTGTGTTCTTGACCCTCTTAATTCAGAATATGTGAAAATCTGAATGAGGTAAAAGAAGTTGGAGCTGGAAGATGCCTTAGAAATTATCTACAGTATTTTTTTTTTTAAGATAAAACCTTTTACAGTTAGGAAAGCCAAAGCTCAGAAAAATGGAGTGACTTTGCCAGGTCCTTCAGCGAGTGGCACATCCAGGATTAAAAGCTGGCATCAGAAATCCCATGTCAGACATTCATTCGTTTATTTATTCATCTGTTGAGTGCTCAGTGCTTTGACCGGGCATCCTGAATGAGGGTCAAGCTGAGGTTCGAGGCCGTGGGTTTTGCATACAGAGCTTTCACTGGGTAAATACACAATGCTGAGAAGATTATCAGGGGCACCTGATCCCTTGACAGCTGAATAAAGAAGCGTTCCAGTGCCTTCTCTGTGGGCATCGTAAGCCATGTCCATCCATACCTGCTGTTTCACTGAAACCCCACAGCAGCCTCTGGAGGGCACCATTCTTATAATTATGCCCCTGGATTTAAGAGGAGGAAACTGAGGGGCAGGTGACTCAGTGACTTCCCCGGGGGCTCAGACGTGGTGGAGACACAGGCCCTCGGCCTCCAAATGCTGCCTCCCGCGAGCAGCCTTGCTTTTCTCCACTTGGCACAGTGGTGAGTCCTCCGATGTATCTGCTTTCATAGGAAGCTTGGGACCAGCCCTGCCCAAGGAGTGTGCCACCTGACCCCTTTTCCTGTCTTCTGTCACTTTTTTTTTTCCAAGTGTTGATATGAGTTTCAGTCTGCCCCTTCCTGGGCCTGTTTGACCTCCTGGGATTCGGCACTTAGTTATCTGTGTCATTCCCAAGGACCTCCCGTTTAGCTGGATCCCCTGACCTGTCCTGCCCTGGCCAGCCCTCTCTTGAGGTTACTCAAGTGTCCAATGGCAGCCCAAACAAATGTCTGGCTTCAGAAAATAAACTCTTCAGTCCAGCCCACTTTCCCTGTCTCCCTATCTAATGCCCTTGCAAAACAAGCCCGGGGGCGCCACACTCAGACTGTGTGTGTGTGTGTGTGTGTGTGTATCTATGAGAGAGAGAGAGACAGACAGACAGATCTGAGGCTCTAATTAGAGATACCATGCTCAGTGGAAGCTGGTTCTGAACAATGTTAACTGCCCCACCCGTGTCCATGAAGGGCAGTGGAAGAGCAAGGGGCGGTTTAATTACCTGGGATGTAAAACAGCAGGCACCCCCACTGCCCTCCTCAGCTGTTGGGGTGGCAGGGTGGAGTTGAGGGCCTCACTCGTTTTCACCTTTGCACAATCAGTCACACATTTGTTATATGACAGCTATGTGCCACACACCCATGTTCAGTAAGGTGGAAGCCAGCTGCAGGCGTGGTCCACAGTTCCAGACATCTCTGAAGGATGTGACACCAACTTTCAGGCAGAACATTTAGAAAGAGTGAAATAAAGTGAAACAGATCAACCAGCCTATTGAGTATCTACGTGTTTTTTTTACAGGCAAGAACTGAGGAGGCAATACTATTTAGAATCCTTGATAAACAGTTCCAAAAGAAAAAAAAAAACAGGCTTTGGTGACTCTCATGGGCCCTCCGTGCCAAGAGTCTATGGCTCTGTGATATATTAAATCAGGCTTGTTAATTATTTAATCTAACAGCTGCCATGCACCCTCATTTTAAAAACAGATGAGGCAATGTTTACATTTTCTCCATGTCCTCCATTTGGAAGTGTCTTAGTTTGTTTTGTGTTGCTGTAACAGAATACCACAGACTGGGCGATTTATAGACAATAGAAATTAATCTGGCTCATGGTTCTAGAGGCTAGGAAGTCCAAGAGCTTGGCACTGGCCTCTGGTGAGGGCCTTCATGCTGTGTCATTGTGGGCAAAAGAGCAAAACTTGCTTTGATAAAATCACTCTTGGCAATAACTGACCCTCCTCTTATAATAACATTAATTCATTCATGACAGCAGAACCCTCCTGACCCAGTCACCTCTTAAAAGGTCCCACCTCTCAACGCTGTTGCACTGGGGATTAAGTTTCCTTACACATGCACTTTGGGGGACACATTCAAACTGTAGCAGGAATTATTTGCTTTCTCATAACATTTTTTTAATTAATTAATTTTCAGCGTTTGTTATATCAGAATGGACATTATAGCAATTTCCATGGCTGTGTCGCTCCTGGCAGATTTTAAAGTTCTTCCAGCCTGATTCCTCTCTCTGTTTGGGTCTCTGGCATGGTGCCTGCTGGAGAGTAGATACTTGATAATTATCTATTGGGTTCTCAGGGGATCTCTCAAAGGTGGTATTCAGGCACCCACAAGGCAACTCCCATCACAAGAAAGAATGGTGGCCTGGGAGTGAGCTGTAAGGTTCCTTCAAACATCAGTTCCTGAAGCCTCTTTTATTCATTATTGTTGGGACTTGTTTTTATTTCTGTTTCGTTCTACGTGACCCCAAAATCTGTATGTGAACACTAGGAACTTTATCATGGGCTGAGGTGTATTTGAAGTAAACTCTTAACTATGTCTCTGGGATATGAAAGGTGCTTACATTCTCTGTTGGGAATGTAGAGAGAAGGATTTGCAGTGTGTGGCCCCTGGGAATGTAGAGGCATGAATTTCTGTCTGTTTTCCTGCTGTTGAAATCTGAGTGCTAGGAACGGACCTCTTGCTCTCAGATTGGCCTTGAAGCTGAAGGGAACCTGTCCACCCTCTGCACAGGGCAAGAGCCACGCCAACAGGAGGAAGTTGGAGTGCATCCTGGCACCTGCCAATCGGAAGACTGACAAACAAAAAATTAGTTTTTAATTAATTTAAAAAATGATCTTCCTACTTATCAGACACAATCACTTTTAAATATGAGCAGAAAAACGAACTCCATAGCCAAATGCAACATTTTGTGTCATACTGCTTTACATCATCTATTCTACCTCCATTCACTGGTCAAAGAAGCGCAGAGTTAAGTTGGCCAGTGTGGCGTGGACACAGCCAGGCGCAGACCCTCCTGCCAGCGAAGCCAGCGTGAGGTCTGTTGGCTCAGGGGTCCAGTCCCTGGGTCCCCGAAGAGGTAAGCCAAAGACATAGTGATACTTGGTTCAATTCGGCTCCAGAGAGTATCAGATGGGAAATAGATGACTTGTTTTACCTGGTCAAATAAGACATCACTAAAATCTACCATGACTGGAAATTACTTAATGCAACCAGAGGAGACTTCGCAGTCAAATTTTGCTTTTCCTAAAAGACACGAAATTAAATTTACATGTCACTGAATGCTATTTGAAACTGTCATTTCCTTGTATATTAGGGGGATCTGCTAGACTCTTATGTCATTGTATTTTGGAAATGGGTATATGTCCTTATTATTGGTTAATAATCATATTTATTTTTAATGAAAATTAAATTATGAAAATAATGCACTTAACTAGGTGAGTTTTAGGTTGTCGATTGATGTGATAATTCACTCTTCCCGAAAAATTGGCAAGGTAATGGTCTGAATCGGACAATCCTTTTGTTTTTACATTGATGTTTTCTATATTTATTTTGTACCTGGAAAAATATTTTTACAATTTATTTTGATTTTATATGTGTAGAAAAATGTACTGAACAATGTTGACATGCTTATTTTTGTAAGAGATGGGTACTTCTTGTTCCCCTTGGATTTCGGAAGCAAAGCAATGGGACCCTACGCTTCAGAGTCTTAATGGGGTGGGGCAGTGTCCATTGAGGTGTCCTGTCGGGAATGACAAGTCCAGGGCAGATTATGAGGCAGGCATCCTTTGGAGTTCTTCTCTCAGGTATATTTTAACTAAAAGCTATCATTTAAGTTGAAGAAATCAAGTCTTGTGAATTGATACGATTGTACTTCTAGAGTCTTTGATGATAAGTTGTCTTTGCGGTACAGATTGGCTCCTCGATCTTTCAAAGTGTCATTTAAATGGAAATAAATGTCTGAAACAGATGTGTGTTTCTGACTTAATCATGCATGGGTCA